AAGAGGAGGGGTGGGGGTTACGGGTAATTCAGCCAGCAGCCCTGATAGCACTGCCTACAGTAAGTGCTCAACAAATAAGCTGTTTTGATCAGGGGATGGGAGAGTTGGGGGGATTCCTGGGATGAAGGACATGTGGCTGCTGGCAAGGAAACGCATTTTCTTACATTTCTTGGTGGGTGTGGGGTTATCAGTCTCCAAAGCTCCAGGAGAGGGACCAAGTTGACTTCAACTAGAGCTACTCCAACCTGCCCCTCCCTGACGACGTCTTGCGTGGTTCACGCCTCTGGCTCCTGCCGGAAGGAGGCGGCCGCCCCTAGTGGTTTCGGGCCAACCTGCGCCCGGAGCGGCCGGCGCCGAGGCGATTGCCCGGCAGAGGGCGTCAGACGTCCACCCTGCAGCCCAGGGTCGGGGTGCGGGTAAGCGGAGCCCAGTCCCTCACCCCGAACCCGCGTGCACGCTGGCGTCCCTGGCCCAGGCGAGGTGGGCAGACATGACTCTCGCGTCAGCATCTTCCCTGGTGCCACCGCCGCTACCTCCTGTGGGGAAGCTGAGGCCAGAGGCGGACATGTGCCAAGCCACACCGCTGGGGCAGTGCAAAGTTGAGGGGCTCTTCCCGGAGCTGGAGGCCGGGGGCTTCTCGAACCCGGTGCGGAGGCACAGCCAGCCAATCCGGGAGACCCTGTCTGGCCGCGCCAGCCAATCAGAGGGTCCCTGCCGAAGGCGGAGCCTGCTAATCAGGGGCACCTGGAGTCGCTGGGCAGCCACGATCGGGTCTCGCCGGCGAGGGGCGCGACGTGACGCGCGGAGGGTGGCGGTGGGTTGGGGGTGGGAGCTTTGCTCGCAGCTGAGCCCCGTTTTTCCGGTGCTGCAGTATCCCTGGGACTGAGAGCTGAATACCCACACCCAGGGCTGAGACCTTAGCAGAAAGGAAACTGAGGCTGGGAGGTCGGCCGGGAGGCTGCCTGGCGGAGGCGGCGCTGCTCCGAGTGGGCGGGGCTGGTTCCGGCCCCGCCCCGCCCCCGACCTCTTGGCTCCGCTAGTGCCCGGCGCGCCGCCGCCAGTGCTGCGGGCTCCGGGCAATGGATGCCCCCGGGGCCCTGGCCCAGACCGCCGCCCCCGGTCCGGGCAGGAAGGAGCTGAAGATCGTGATCGTGGGCGACGGCGGCTGCGGCAAGACCTCGCTGCTCATGGTGTACAGCCAGGGCTCCTTCCCCGAGGTGAGGCCCGCAGCGGGGCTGGGGTGGGGGCGACTAAGGACCAACCCGACCCCCTCTCCCGCAGCACTACGCCCCATCGGTGTTCGAGAAGTACACGGCCAGCGTGACCGTTGGCAGCAAGGAGGTGACCCTGAACCTCTACGACACGGCCGGTGAGTGCGCCTGCGCGCCGGGGGGCCCGAGGGTCCCCTGACCCCCGCTGCTCTGTGCTTTCAGGGCAAGAAGACTATGACCGGCTGCGGCCCCTGTCCTACCAGAACACCCACCTCGTGCTCATCTGCTATGACGTCATGAATCCCACCAGCTACGACAACGTCCTCATCAAGGTGAGGCCGGCCTCCTGGGTGGTGGCCCCACACGCACCCCTGATCCCGCCTCCTCCCTCCACAGTGGTTCCCTGAGGTCACGCATTTCTGCCGCGGGATCCCCATGGTGCTCATCGGCTGCAAGACAGACCTGAGGAAGGACAAGGAGCAGCTGCGGAAGCTCCGGGCCGCCCAGCTGGAGCCCATCACCTACATGCAGGTGGGCCGGGGCCAAGACCCTGGGGCACAGCCCTCACCTAATGCTGGCTCCTCCCCCCACCCAGGGCCTGAGCGCCTGCGAACAGATCCGAGCTGCTCTCTACCTGGAATGTTCCGCCAAGTTTCGGGAGAATGTGGAGGACGTCTTCCGGGAGGCCGCCAAGGTGGCTCTCAGCGCTCTGAAGAAGGCGCAACGGCAGAAGAAGCGCCGGCTCTGCCTGCTGCTCTGACCCAGGGCAGACAGACCTCACGACAGCACTGACAGGGCCCGGGGGCCCAGGTGCCGATTGCACCAGGGAGGCTGCCCCATCCCGACCCTCCAGCTCATGGTGTCTGGGGCCTGCGGCTAGACTCTTGGAACATTCTGGAACTCTCTCCTTTCCTGGCTGGGGCTCTGACCACAAACTCCCCTCCAGGCTGCCCCTGGGACATGGTGGTGATGTGGGTGCAGGAGCCAGTGTCTGTTGTCGGGACTCGCAAGTGCCCTCATCACAGCCACCCCCACCACGAGTGTCTCCCCAGTGCAGACTCAAGTTATGCTTGAAATGAAAAAGTCTATCTGGTAGTGGGTAAACGTAGACCTGGCACTGTTCCACGCGGGCGCCCCAAGCCTGCCACTCCTGTGTCCCTGCCTCCCTGGGCTCCCGAGATAGGCACCACTGTATCCTCCAGCTCCTTCCTTCCTTCCCCCAGGAACACGGAGGCCACCGAGGGGGCTGGGCCTATCAGGAGGACACAGGCTGCAGCCTGGCACCCACCCCTCCCATCTCCACCCCACATGGAAGACTTGTCTTCAACTTGGCCACTGTCTTTGCAGAGCTGGGCACATGTGCCCAGGGGGCAGAAAAAATGGCTTCTCAGTTGTTAAAAGTATACCCTGGACCACCCATCTGACCATCTCCTTAAGGTTTCACCCAAAGCCCCCAGTGTCAGAGACTTGGGATGGGAAGAACAGTCGGCTCCCAGTGTGGTCATGAGCAAGTTTTCTGTGGACTGTTCCCCCCACTGTGGTAGGACAGGACTGGCCCACTTAGTCCTCAAGCTCCCAACCTGCTGTCCCTCAAGCCCCGCTTCTACCAGCCTGTGGAGTTCAGGAGGCGAGACATCCTGGCCTCCTTTGAGAACTGATGGGATCTACCCCCTGTCCACGCGGGACAGTTTCTCAGAACTGGTTCATAGACCACCTGTGTCACCAACAGCCAGATACCTAATCCCTGAGCCTCCTTTGGGAAGGTCTGGGGCCGAGGGTCTGGGAATTTTTTTTTTTTTTTTTTTTTGGGACAGAGTCTCATTCTGTCACTCAGGCTAGAGTGCAGTGGCATGATCTTGGCTCACTGCAAGCTCCACCTCCTGGGTTCAAGCGATTCTCTTGCCTCAGCCTCCTGAGTAGCTGGGACTACATGCGCACACCACCACGTCCGGCTAATTTTTGTATTTTTAGTAGAGACAGGGTTTCACCATGTTGGCCAGGCTGGTCTTGAACTCCTGACCTCGTGATCCACCCGCCTTAGCCTCCCAAAGTGCTGGGATTACAGGCGTGAGCCACCGTGCCCGGCCCAGGACTTTTAAAACAAGCATCCCAGGGGATTCCGGTGCCTACCAGAAGTCGCAAGCTGCTTGGCTCTGGAGGGCGCCTAGGAGTCGGTGTCGCCTAAGATGGGATAATGGCTTCAGGCAACTCCTAGCCTTCCCCATATCTCCTGCCTCAGCCCCCCTGGCCCAGTGCTGGGGCGTCAGCTAAACCTGAGCTTCCAAGAAGTCAGGTTGCCAAAGGAAGGAGCCTTCTGAGACCCTCCCCAACCCACCCAGGTTCCCAAGGCCCTGCCGTACCCTGGGGAATCAACCAAGGAGTTCTTGTTCTCGAAGAACCCCAGGCCTCATGATGGTCTACGGTAGAGGTCCAACAACTACAGCCTGTGGGCCACATCTGGCCACAGCCTGATTTGTAAATAAAGTTTTATTGGAACACAGCAACACCCATTCCTTTCTGCATTGCCTTGTGCTCT